GGCAGGCGTGAGCCACCACGCTGGGCCCTTTGTTTTTGAGACAGGTTCTCGCTCTGTCTCCTAGGATGGAGTGCAGTGGTGCAATCCGGCTCACTGCAGCCTCGGCTCAAGCGATTCTCCTGCCTTAGCCTCCCGAATAGCTGAGACCACAGGCGCGGGCCACCAGGCCCAACTAATTTTTTAAATTTTCTTTTGTAGAGACGGGGGTCTCCCTAGGTTGCCCAGGCTGGTCTCCAACTCCTGGTCTCATGCCATCCTCCGGCCTCGGGCCTCCTAAAGTGTTGTGATTACAAGCGTAAGCCACCGCGCCCGGCCAATTCGGAGTCTTAAAACAAAAACAAAAACAAAAAAGTTCCTCGCGCCCACACGATTTTTACAGTAGGCCTCTAACATGGGTAGAGAGGGGAGCTATTAAAGTTGGGGAAACCGAGGCTCAAAGCCAGAGGGACCTTCATCAATCTAGACACAAGGTCTAGGAGGTCTCTTTCAGTTGATGCTATTAGAAGCTGCTTTGGGCGGAACTGGCAACACCAGCGACCCGGCCGGGACTATCGCCAGCAGACGGAAACGACTGAGGGCCTCTGAGGCTCGGAGGCGGCTAAGCGCGAGAGCCGGACGGAACGAAGGCGCCTGGCTTTGGCTGGAGCGAAAACCAGGTCTGGATTTCGCAAGAGCCCGACCCTGGAGCCAAAGCTCCACTATGATTAGAGGAGACAGAACAGCGAACGGATTTCCAAACGGAGCGAGTGGGAAGGGAAATCCTGGAGCGGAATATTCACGGGGCCTTGGAACGGAGCCGGTGCGCAGCTGCGGCTCACTGAGCTGTCTGGGTTTATTCCGGGGCAGACCGTTGGCACCAACGGGCGCAAGCGCGTCTGCGGCGGCGGGGTTCAAGAGTGGGCGGTGTCGGGAGCGCCCGGGCGCACGCGCACTGCACCGCCCAGGCGTGCACCCCGCCCCCCGCACCTGCGCACCAACACAGCCGCGGGAGGGCGGGGCCTCCTGCGTCGTCCTGCGCTAGGGGGATTGTGGGATAGTGGCGGAGGGAGCCGGGCGTCGGAGGCCCTGAGGCCGGCCGCAGAGCCCGGAGATTGAGCGGCTTTGGGGAAGGGGTGGTTAAGGAAGTAGGCCTCGGCTTCCGTCGGTCGCTGCTCGGCTCTGCGGCCCGTTTGGACCGCGGAGGAGGTCGCCTTCCCCTCCCGTGGGGCGCTCGGTTGGACTGTGGAAACCGGGGCAACTTCCCCCGTCTTCCCGGCTGAGGCGCCTGCGTGGGCCTCGCGACCCGGCTCGCCAACCCGCCTCGGCCCGCACGCCCACCTCGCCTGCGGACCCCGGAGGTGCCTACGCGGACTAGTGACGCCCCCCGCCCGTCGGCAACTCCACCCGGCGCTGACCCCCTCAACTCTGCAGGACCCGGCGCGCGAGGACCCCACGACCCGCGGGCGCCTGCGCGGACCCCGCGAGCCCCGGCGCCTGCGCGAGTCCCCGACGCCGCCCCCGCCCCCACTCACCGGGCCCCGCAGCAGGGGCCGGAGCCGCCGGCGGCGGGGCGGGGGGGGGCGCCCCGATGAGCCCCGAGTGCGAGGAGCCGCCGCCCCCCCTCGCAGGTGAGCGGCCCGCGTCGCCCGACCCTCTCTCTTGACGCGGCGCTGGTTGTGTCTATGCCTGCAGGGCGCCATGTTTTGGAAGTTTGACCTGCACACAAGCTCGCACCTGGACACGCTGCTGGAGCGGGAGGACCTGAGCCTGCCCGAGCTGCTGGACGAGGAAGACGTGCTGCAGGAGTGCAAGGTCGTCAACCGCAAGCTGCTGGACTTCCTGCTGCAGCCACCCCACCTGCAAGCAATGGTGGCCTGGGTCACCCAGGAGCCGCCAGATAGCGGTGAGGAGCGGCTGCGCTACAAGTGAGTTCCCCAGCTCCTGGCCAGCCCGTCCCCGAGCCCCCACCCGCCTGTGCTTGCCTCCCAGGTACCCCAGTGTGGCCTGCGAGATTCTGACCTCAGATGTGCCCCAGATCAATGATGCCCTGGGTGCTGATGAGTCCCTTCTGAACCGGCTCTACGGCTTCCTGCAGAGCACCGGCAGCCTCAACCCACTGCTGGCCAGCTTCTTCAGCAAGGTCATGGGCATCCTCATCAACCGCAAGACAGACCAGGTGCCCTGGCCCCCACCCTGGCGCCACCGTGGCCCTGTGCATGACGCAGCCCGTGTGCCCCCAGCTCGTGTCCTTTCTTCGGAAGAAGGATGACTTCGTGGACCTGCTGCTGCAGCACATTGGCACCTCGGCCATCATGGACCTCCTGCTGCGCCTGCTCACCTGTGTGGAGCGGCCTCAGCTGAGGCAGGATGTTGTCAATGTGAGCAGGGCCGGCTCCTCTGGGGGTGGGGGCAGCGATGCATCCCTCGCCTTCTCACCCTCAGTGGCTCAACGAGGAGAAGATCGTCCAGCGGCTGATTGAGCAGATCCACCCGTCGAAGGATGAGAATGTGAGTGCTGCCGATGCCCCTGCGGATTCCCCCCAGGATCCTCACCTGTCTCTCCCCGTTCCAGCAACATTCCAACGCATCCCAGTCCCTGTGTGACATCATCCGCCTGAGCCGGGAGCAGATGATCCAAGTCCAGGACAGCCCAGAGCCTGACCAACTGCTGGCCACCCTGGAGAAGTGGGTGTGCGGGCAAGGCTAAGGCTGGGGGGCCTCACCCTGACCCCTGCCCCTGCCCCCGCAGGCAGGAGACGATTGAGCAGCTCTTAAGCAACATGTTCGAGGGGGAGCAGAGCCAGTCTGTCATCGTCAGTGGGATCCAGGTGCTGCTGACCCTGCTGGAGCCCAGGAGGCCGAGGTGAGGGATACGGGCCACAGACCATGCATGCTCTCACTCCGCCTTCGACCCTGCCCTGCTGCAGGTCCGAGTCCGTGACCGTGAACAGCTTCTTCAGCAGTGTGGATGGGCAGCTGGAGCTCCTGGCCCAGGGGGCCCTGGAAAGCACTGTGTCCAGTGTGGGCGCCTTGCACGCCCTACGCCCGCGGCTCAGCTGCTTCCACCAGCTCCTGCTGGAGCCTCCCAAGGTCAGGGGTGTGGGTTCTGGTCCTCGGGGAGGCCCTTGGGAATCAGGCCTCCCTGTGTCTGCAGCTGGAGCCGCTACAGATGACATGGGGCATGCTGGCTCCGCCTCTGGGCAACACGCGGCTGCACGTGGTCAAGCTCCTGGCCAGTGCCCTGAGCGCCAATGATGCAGCCCTGACGCACGAGCTCCTGGCACTGGACGTGCCCAACACCATGCTGGTGCGGGGACTGGACCGGGCTGGGGGTTCAGGCTCTCTGGTACCAATCCTGTGTCCTCCCATAGGACCTCTTCTTCCATTATGTCTTCAACAACTTCTTGCATGCCCAAGTAGAGGGATGCGTGAGCACCATGCTGAGCTTGGGGCCACCTCCTGACAGCAGCCCTGAGACGCCCATCCAAAACCCTGTTGTGAAACATGTGAGCTGGGACTCCCTGGTCCCCCTCCTTCTCCTCCAGGCCATCCTGTCCCGCTCTCCCGCAGCTGCTGCAGCAGTGCCGCCTGGTGGAGCGGATCCTGACGTCCTGGGAGGAGAACGACCGTGTACAGTGAGCACCTGCTGCCCTTCATGTCTCCAGGGTGGCTTGCAGCCGCGGCCTTCACTCTTGCCAGGTGTGCGGGAGGCCCTCGGAAAGGCTACATGGGTCACCTGACAAGAGTGGCCGGTGCCCTGGTGCAGAACACGGAGAAGGGGCCCAATGCAGAGCAGCTGCGGCAGCTGCTGAAGGGTGAGGGTCCCCAGGCCGGCCTGAGGGCTAGGGCCTCACGTCTTCACCCCTCTCACCTAAGCAGAGCTGCCCAGCGAGCAGCAGGAGCAGTGGGAAGCCTTCGTATCGGGGCCCCTGGCGGAGACCAACAAGAAGAACATGGTGGACCTGGTGAGGCCCAGCTTCTCTTCCTGCACTCCTCCCAGCAGGCCCTGACGCCCCCTCCTCTCCCCAGGTGAACACCCACCACCTACACTCCTCCAGTGACGATGAGGACGACCGGCTCAAGGAGTTCAACTTCCCTGAGGAGGCTGTGCTGCAGCAGGTGGGCGTGGGGCTATGTGGGGCTGTGCTGGGTCCCTCCAGCCCTAACCTCCGCACCCCCACAGGCCTTCATGGACTTCCAGATGCAGCGCATGACCTCTGCCTTCATTGACCACTTCGGCTTCAATGATGAGGAGTTTGGGGAGCAGGAGGAGAGTGTGAAGTGAGTGTCTCCTGCGCAGGGTCACAGCCCTGACCTTCTCACCATGCCTTGCCTTCTCTCCTAGCGCACCTTTTGACAAGACAGCCAACATCACCTTCTCCCTCAATGCTGACGATGAGAACGTGAGTACTGCCCTGTCCCCTGGTTGTGGCGGGTGGCCCATCCTCCCACCCCTGTGCCCTGCAGCCCAACGCCAACCTACTTGAGATATGCTACAAGGACCGCATCCAGCAGTTTGATGATGATGAGGAAGAGGAGGACGAGGAAGAGGCCCAGGGCTCAGGGGAGTCTGATGGAGAAGATGGCGCCTGGCAGGGCAGCCAGCTGGCCAGGGGGGCCCGTCTGGGCCAGCCACCTGGTGTCCGGTGAGTCCCCCTCCAGTTTCCCTTCTCCAAGCACAGCTAGCTGACGAGGTGGTTTCTGGGGCAGGAGTGGAGGCAGCACAGACAGTGAGGACGAAGAAGAGGAGGACGAGGAGGAGGAGGAAGACGAGGAGGGCATTGGCTGTGCAGCCCGTGGAGGGGCCACCCCTCTGTCCTACCCCAGCCCTGGCCCTCAGCCTCCAGGTGAATGAATGGGCGGTGTGGTCAGGTGTACACCCTCCATCCCGCTCCCCCACCTCTATCCCAGGCCCCAGCTGGACAGCCACCTTTGACCCAGTGCCTACAGATGCCCCGACCAGCCCCCGAGTCTCCGGGGAGGAAGAGCTGCACACTGGGCCTCCAGCCCCACAGGGGCCCCTCAGTGTGCCCCAGGGCCTCCCCACTCAGAGCCTGGCCAGCCCTCCTGCCCGTGACGCCCTGCAGCTCAGGTGAGAACCGGATGGAACGGGCTAAATGGTGCTGCCCCCTTGGGCTGCCTCTCTCGCCTACCAGGTCTCAGGACCCCACACCCCCCTCAGCACCTCAGGAAGCCACAGAAGGCAGCAAAGTCACGGAGCCCTCAGGTGAGCCCCGCTTTGCCCTGCCCACCCGCGGCGAGCTGCAGCTGAGATCTCTTATCCCCCACAGCCCCTTGCCAGGCCTTGGTTAGCATCGGGGACCTTCAGGCCACCTTCCACGGGATCCGTTCTGCCCCCAGCTCCTCGGACAGGTGAGCAGCGAGGTGGGGCTGCCTAGTATCGGCGCTGACAGCCGCACCTGCCTCTCACCCACAGTGCAACCAGAGACCCCTCTACCTCTGTCCCAGCCTCCGGGGCCCACCAGCCCCCCCAGACCACAGAAGGGGAGAAGAGCCCAGAGCCCTTGGGGCTTCCCCAAAGCCAGAGGTGAGCACCAGGGCAGCAGGGCGGGGGGGTGGGACCTCTGCACATCCCCTCTCTCCCCTGACAGTGCCCAGGCCCTCACGCCTCCTCCGATACCCAATGGCTCTGCCCCGGAAGGGCCTGCATCCCCAGGCTCCCAGTGAGTGTGGCTGCAGCCTCGGGCTGGGTAGGGACCCTCACACGACATCTCCCTCTGTTTCCAGATAGCTGCCTGGTGCGGCAGCGGCGGCCAAATCTTCCGTCCTCCCGTGGATCTCCCGGGGTGGGGGCAGGGCGGGTCCCACGATGGCCCCCATTGCCCTCATCACCCTGACACCCCCACATTCTCTCCTCTGGACCCCCAGGAGGCTGGTGCCAGGGAGACAGGCCCAACCCACCCCCATTTGCACTGAGAAGAGAAGTTTTGGAGCGTTGCCTCCTAGAATAAAGATACAGAGAGTCAAATAGAGAGAATGGAGAGAGAGAAACATATATTATATATTATATAGAGAGAGGGAGGAGAGCGAGAGAGAGTGAGGACACCGAACTGGGCTGGCGGCTCCAAAGCACAGCCTTCCCTGTTCCGTCCCAGCGGGAGCTGGTGTTAGGGGTCCCAAGGTTGCCACCCACGTGCCCAGCTGTCCCACGCTGCAGCGCAGACGGCCACGCCCACACCCGGCCTTTTAGCTCAGGTCCACCATGGGGGACGGCCCAGCGTGGGTGGGGGTGCCAGAGGGTCCCGAGTGGGGGCCGTGCCTTTGCCCAGACCCTGCACTTTCAACCAGGCCAGTCCGGCTCTGGGGAGCAGGGGCCTCCCCGGCAACAGCCCCAGGGGCCTTGAGGGTCTGAGGTCCCAGCCCTGTTGCCAAGTGACCTTGTCCCCAGCTCCCTCCTCCCAGGCTGGTGTGAGTGTGCGTGCGTTTGTGCCGAGCTTCTATTTCATATTGCAAATATAAATAAAGGAAGGCAGTTTACGATTCTGCTGGTCAGACCTTACGTTCTGGGATGC